GGCCAAGTTCTCCCTCCGCTCGCTGCTTTCTGCCGCAGGACCCGGATCAATAAAGGGAAGGAGAGCCGGGAGGAAATGATGGAGAACAGAGAGAAAGGAGATGCTTGATTTCACTCGCCAAGGAGTGAGTGCTCATCGGCAGACACTGGGCTCTGGCCACGCGTCTTAGACTCCAAATCTCGGCTCACTGGTCCCTTTGAGGAGGTCGCCTGGTGTTCCCGTAGCCCTCCACCCCACCGTAGGAGAGCGCCTGCCACGAGCTCCGCGCCTCGCTAAGTGCTTTGCTACGTGAACTCTTAGTTTTCCCAACATCCCTAAGCCGCCGATACATTATCACCCACGTATTGCGGACGAGAGAACCGCCTCGGAGAAGCTGGCTGGCTCGCTTGGAGTTTTGCAGCTAGTGGCGGAGCGAGCATTCCGAGCAGGTACTGTGCGATCCTCCAGCGCCGGCCGCAGCTCACAGCCCCTTAGCTCCGCCGGGTTATTGTGCGGCCGCGCCTTCTGCACCTGTTGCGGCCCTCGCTAGGCGGGAAGGGAGGGAGAAGAGGAGGACAAAGGGGATGACCAGGTGGCTCTCCCCCGACGGACTCCCGGCCCAGGGAGCGGATAGACCACTCCCAGAGAGAGTGTGGCTTTGAGCCTTGGAGAGGATGCTCTCCTTCTCCAGGGATCGCCTCCCCAGCGGACGCAGAGTTTCAGGGAAATGTCCGCCTCCGCCACTTGGGATGGCAGTGGGGAGAGGAGGATCTGGGTGTCCGGAGGAGGGCAGTGGGAGAAAGCTGGAGCTGCTGGAGTCGCAGCTGCCTGCGGAGCGGGCCCGGGAGGAAGCGGGGCCGAGCGTGCGGCGTCCACGCGGTGAGTGTGCAGCGCTTTCATTCAAACTTTCTCCAGTCTCGGTTCCGGCGTCAGCAAGGTGTGACCAATCAGAGCCCAGAGACGGGAATAAATTATGCAAATCACCATCTGGCGATGGGTCAGATGACTCCCATACTTTTAAAAACTACCTCTATAGGAGCGTGACAGCAGCGAGTCCTTGCCTCCCGGCGGCTCAGGACGAGGGCAGATCTCGTTCTGGGGCAAGCCGTTGACACTCGCTCCCTGCCACCGCCCGGGCTCCGTGCCGCCAAGTTTTCATTTTCCACCTTCTCTGCCTCCAGTCCCCCAGCCCCTGGCCGAGAGAAGGGTCTTACCGGCCGGGATTGCTGGAAACACCAAGAGGTGGTTTTTGTTTTTTAAAACTTCTGTTTCTTGGGAGGGGGTGTGGCGGGGCAGGATGAGCAACTCCGTTCCTCTGCTCTGTTTCTGGAGCCTCTGCTATTGCTTTGCTGCGGGGAGCCCCGTACCTTTTGGTCCAGAGGGACGGCTGGAAGGTAACGTGAATTTGTTTTTATTCCCCCCAGCCAGATGCACCCACGCTCTGTTCTGTCTCCCCAGATAAGCTCCACAAACCCAAAGCTACACAGACTGAGGTCAAACCATCTGTGAGGTTTAACCTCCGCACCTCCAAGGACCCAGAGCATGAAGGATGCTACCTCTCCGTCGGCCACAGCCAGCCCTTAGAAGACTGCAGTTTCAACATGACAGCTAAAACCTTTTTCATCATTCACGGATGGACGGTGAGCCCGGGGAGGGAGCTCTGCGGCTTTATGAATAAAAAACAACTTCCACTTTTCTCTGCAGATGAGCGGTATCTTTGAAAACTGGCTGCACAAACTCGTGTCAGCCCTGCACACAAGAGAGAAAGACGCCAATGTAGTTGTGGTTGACTGGCTCCCCCTGGCCCACCAGCTTTACACGGATGCGGTCAATAATACCAGGGTGGTGGGACACAGCATTGCCAGGATGCTCGACTGGCTGCAGGTACTGGGGGATGAGAGGGAGTCTCCTGTCACTTCTGCTCACATACTTTGGTGACTTTCTATAGGAGAAGGACGATTTTTCTCTCGGGAATGTCCACTTGATCGGCTACAGCCTCGGAGCGCACGTGGCCGGGTATGCAGGCAACTTCGTGAAAGGAACGGTGGGCCGAATCACAGGTGAGCTCCACTTCCATCACTAAAGGGCTCCCCACAGCTGTTTTGGGGCCTCCTTCTGCTGCAGGTTTGGATCCTGCCGGGCCCATGTTTGAAGGGGCCGACATCCACAAGAGGCTCTCTCCGGACGATGCAGATTTTGTGGATGTCCTCCACACCTACACGCGTTCCTTCGGCTTGAGCATTGGTATTCAGATGCCTGTGGGCCACATTGACATCTACCCCAATGGGGGTGACTTCCAGCCAGGCTGTGGACTCAACGATGTCTTGGGATCAATTGCATATGGAAGTGAGTTCCCTCTTTTCTGCTTTGTGTTTGACTCCTGCATGCTTTTTATCTCTCCCACCCCCAGCAATCACAGAGGTGGTAAAATGTGAGCATGAGCGAGCCGTCCACCTCTTTGTTGACTCTCTGGTGAATCAGGACAAGCCGAGTTTTGCCTTCCAGTGCACTGACTCCAATCGCTTCAAAAAGGGGATCTGTCTGAGCTGCCGCAAGAACCGTTGTAATAGCATTGGCTACAATGCCAAGAAAATGAGGAACAAGAGGAACAGCAAAATGTACCTAAAAACCCGGGCAGGCATGCCTTTCAGAGGTAACCTTCAGTCCCTGGAGTGTCCCTGAGGATTACAAGCATCTTTGTTCTGCTGTCACTGCAGTTTACCATTATCAGATGAAAATCCATGTCTTCAGTTACAAGAACATGGGAGAAATTGAGCCCACCTTTTACGTCACCCTTTATGGCACTAATGCAGATTCCCAGACTCTGCCACTGGAAATGTAAGTCATCCGTTTCCCTTGCTGGGTTCGGGGGGAGTGAGATCAGCTTCTCTCCCACTTGTAGAGTGGAGCGGATCGAGCAGAATGCCACCAACACCTTCCTGGTCTACACCGAGGAGGACTTGGGAGACCTCTTGAAGATCCAGCTCACCTGGGAGGGGGCCTCTCAGTCTTGGTACAACCTGTGGAAGGAGTTTCGCAGCTACCTGTCTCAACCCCGCAACCCCGGACGGGAGCTGAATATCAGGCGCATCCGGGTGAAGTCTGGGGAAACCCAGCGGAAGTAAGTGCCTCCTGCTCCTTCTTCTGCCTGGTTGCCTACATCAGTGGTTTCTTTTCCCTCCTAGACTGACATTTTGTACAGAAGACCCTGAGAACACCAGCATATCCCCAGGCCGGGAGCTCTGGTTTCGCAAGTGTCGGGATGGCTGGAGGATGAAAAACGAAACCAGGTAACCAGGACTTTCTCACACGTTCCACCCAGAACAAATGCCACTCTCACACGGTTTCTTTCAGTCCCACTGTGGAGCTTCCCTGAGGGTGCCCGGGCAAGTCTTGCCAGCAAGGCAGCAAGACTTCCTGCTATCCAAGCCCATGGAGGAAAGTTACTGCTGAGGACCCACCCAATGGAAGGATTCTTCTCAGCCTTGACCCTGGAGCACTGGGAACAACTGGTCTCCTGTGATGGCTGGGACTCCTCGCGGGAGGGGACTGCGCTGCTATAGCTCTTGCTGCCTCTCTTGAATAGCTCTAACTCCAAACCTCTGTCCACACCTCCAGAGCACCAAGTCCAGATTTGTGTGTAAGCAGCTGGGTGCCTGGGGCCTCTCGTGCACACTGGATTGGTTTCTCAGTTGCTGGGCGAGCCTGTACTCTGCCTGACGAGGAACGCTGGCTCCGAAGAGGCCCTGTGTAGAAGGCTGTCAGCTGCTCAGCCTGCTTTGAGCCTCAGTGAGAAGTCCTTCCGACAGGAGCTGACTCATGTCAGGATGGCAGGCCTGGTATCTTGCTCGGGCCCTAGCTGTTGGGGTTCTCATGGGTTGCACTGACCATACTGCTTACGTCTTAGCCATTCCGTCCTGCTCCCCAGCTCACTCTCTGAAGCACACATCATTGGCTTTCCTATTTTTCTGTTCATTTTTTAATTGAGCAAATGTCTATTGAACACTTAAAATTAATTAGAATGTGGTAATGGACATATTACTGAGCCTCTCCATTTGGAACCCAGTGGAGTTGGGATTTCTAGACCCTCTTTCTGTTTGGATGGTGTATGTGTATATGCATGGGGAAAGGCACCTGGGGCCTGGGGGAGGCTATAGGATATAAGCATTAGGGACCCTGAGGCTTTAAGTGGTTTCTATTTCTTCTTAGTTATTATGTGCCACCTTCTTAGTTATTATGTGCCACCTCCCCTATGAGTGACGTGTTTGATCACTAGCAGAATAGCAAGCAGAGTATCATTCATGCTGGGGCCAGAATGATGGCCGGTTGCCAGATATAACTGCTTTGGAGCAAATCTCTTCTGTTTAGAGAGATAGAAGTTATGACATATGTAATACACATCTGTGTACACAGAAACCGGCACCTGCCAGACAGAGCTGGTTCTAAGATTTAATACAGTGCTTTTTTTCCTCTTTGAAATATTTTACTTTAATACCAGTGCCTTTTCTTGTTGAACTTCTTGGAAAAGCCACCAATTCTAGATCTTGATTTGAATTAATACACACAATATCTGAGACACTTACACTTTTCAAAAGATTTGTGTATGCATTGCCTAATTAGAGTAGGGGGAGAAGGGCAACTATTATTATCCCTATTTTACAAAACTGAGGCTTAGTGAGGTTCAGCCACATGCCTAGACTTATATACTAGTTAGTGGTGCAGCCAGGGAGAGGACTCAGATTTCCTGGAGGCAAAGTCTATCTCTGAAACTCCATGAAGACTTTTGCAGCCAGTTCCCACCAATATGCCCCAGACGTGAGACAAACAAGGACTTTTTTTTTTATATAGAGCCATCCATAAAATCCTAAGCCCTTTTATTAATGTATAACCAGGAGAACATCTGTGCCAACGGTTGGACTTTTTATGGCTGAGATTCGGGAGGAAGTGTGACACCAAGCAGGAGAGGAAGAATGATTTTCTTTGTACTTAGGTTTTCTAAGGACATTGTTTTAATCTGTATCGTGCCAAAGTTGTATCACTGTTAAACTTCTGAAGACATAACCAGTTGAGTCTTATTTCAAGATATGTTCTCAAGCCAATTGTGTGCTTCTCTTGTTTCTGTGATTGCTTTCTAGCCAAAGCGAAGCTTGTACAGGTTGAGTATCCCTTATCCAAAATGCTTGGAACCAGAAGTGTTTCAAATTTTAGATTATTTTCAGATTTTGGAATGTTTGCATATACATAATGAGATATTTTGGGAATAGGACCCGAGCCTAAACACAAAATTCATTGATGTGTCAGTTACACCTTATCCACATAGCCTGAGGGTAATTTTATACGATATTTTAAATAGTTGTGTACATGAAGCATGGTTTGTGGTAACTTATGTGAGGGGTTTTCCCATTTTTTGTCTTGTTGGTGCTCAAAAAGTTTTGGATTTTGGAGCATTTCGGATTTTGGATTTTTGGATTAGGGTTGCTCAACCCATATTATTGGCTGTACATCCTGGTCACTTCTGACTTCTGTTTTTACTAATGGAAGCTTTGCAAATTGAATTCTCAGTGAGTTGTATATTTATACACCTGGCTTGAAGCCTTAATTGTATATAATGATGCTTTTTAAAAAATGCTATTTGGAAGACTATTTATTTCTCGTGTATATAATGTATATAAAAAAATATGGTTAGTGTTTACCTAAGGTTAACCAATTTCAAGATTAAAATTTTTAAATAGTAAAATAATAAAAAATTATAAAGTTCTTAATGGTCTGACAACTCAATTTTTTTTTTTTTTTTTTTTTTTTTTGAGACAGAGCCTCTCTCTGTCACCCAGGCTGGAGTGCAGTGGCAATCTTGGCTCACTACAACCTCTGCCTCCTGGGCTCAGGTGGTCCTCCCACCTCAGCCTTCTGAGTAGCTGGGATTACAGAGATGCGTCACCATGTCTGGCTAATTTTTGTATTTTTAGTAGAGATGGGGTTTCGCCATGTTGGCCAGGCTGGTCAGGCTGGGTTCGAACTCCTGGCCTCAAGTGATCCGCCTGCCTCAGCCTCTGAAAGTTCTGAGATTATAGGTGTGAGCCACCGTGCCTGGCCAATTCTTAAAGTTTGAAAGAATATAGCTGCCCCAACCTAGAGTCTGACAAAAAGTTACTCTAATATAAGGCATATTCTTTATTTGACACTCATCGTTAGCAGAAGTGGACAGCAATTCACTAAAGAACCAGAACAAGAACATCATTTCACTGAAGACGAGAAGAAAAATTATTTCAATTGTAGCAGCTTGAAGGCCTGAAGGTGGATGTTAGGAAGAACAGGGAGCATGGCTGGACACTGGGGAGCATTAGTGAGATTATTAGGTTTGGTTGAATTGGAACTAGATATCAGTGACTTAGACCAGAGGGAAGCTGATTTCTCTATTGGTTAAAGTCCCAGCTGGTAGTAAGGTTCTATTCTACAGGCCAAGAGGGCTGCAGGTTCTTAGTTTTTCACTGTGCCATTCATGGGGTATTCCTCGCATCCCCACAGCCCAGGGGTCCCCTACCAGCCAATGGAAAGCCAGAAAAGGGAAGGGATGAACAGTCTCCTCTTAAAGACATGACTGAGAAGTTGCTTACATTCTATTGGCCAGAAATAAATCCATGGTCACATGACAGGCTGGGAAATACAGTCTTTATTTAGGGTGCCCATGGGCCCTGCTGAAGATCCAATTACTATTTATTTAAAATTGACATATAATAATTGTACATATTTGTGGGGAAAATAGTGATGTTTCGATACATACAAGGTATAGTGATCATGTTGGAATAATTAGCATACCCATCCTTTCAAACATGTATCATTTCTTTGTGTTGGGAACATTCAATATCCTCCTTCTAGTTACTTGAAACCATATTTTATTAACTCTAGTTTTACCCTTCAGTGGTATAGGACACTAGAATTTATTCCTCCTGTCTAGCTGTAATCTTGTTTGTTTCGTTTGGTGTTTTTTGTTTTTTTGTTTTTTTTTGAGATGGAGTCTTGCTCTGTAGCCCAGGCTGGAGTGCAGGGGCATGATCTTGGCCCACTGCAACCTCCGCCTCCTGGGTTCAAGTGATTCTCCTGCCTCAGCCTCCCAAGTAGCTGGGATTACAGGCATGCACCACCACACCCAGCTAATTTTTGTATTTTTAGTAGAGACAAGGTTTCACCATGTTGGCCAGGCTGGTCTTGAACTCCTGACCTCAAGTGATCCACCTACCTCAGCCTTCCAAACTGTCGGGATTACCGGTGTGAGCCACCGGGCCCAGCCACTAGCTGTAATTTTGTATCTTTTAACAATTCCGTCCCTATTTCCCCTTTCCCCCTACCAATTACTATTTATTAAAAGGGAAATTGGATCTTGCCATCCGTTTATCAGGAATTAGTTTTTTCTCTGCTAAAGCCAGCGAGATAGACCAGAGTACCCTTTAAATGATTAAATCCTGTAGTCAATTTTTAGTAATCTTAAATTGATCTATGACTATGAAGTATAATGCATTACATCAGTTTGACTTTATTTCTGGTCTTAAGTGTGAAAACATTTCTAAATGACAAGGAAGCTCTTTATAAAGGGCTTTAGTGATGGTGGAAACTCCACTGTCCATCTCTACCAGGACATTCTGAAACCAGGCTTGATAATGGCTGTAGGGAGTTGGGTTAGACAATAAGAGATAAGTTCTTAACTTGGTTCAGATGTCAGAGGAAAGCAGAAAATGGTGTCTCTGGCATAGTAAAGAAAATTGTTGAAATTTCCCAAAGGAAGAGTCATAGCCTGGATGACTGCAAGTGCCTTCTTTGGCTTGGGGGTTCAGTTACTAGTTAGAGTCAGGGGAACTTCCACAGGACTTCCTTTGACTCTCCAAACAAGCTGAAGCCCCAGACCCCTTGGAAGGATGGATACAAAGTAGGTACTAGAACAGTCTTTGTCATCAAATATGGTATTTCTCAGGTGTCACCTCTGTGTTCAGAGCTACCCTGAGCCCTCTGCCATGTAAGCTCTCTGATGGCACAGATTTTTATCTGGCTTGTTTTCTGCCGTTATCTTAGAAGCTAGAATAGTGTCTGGAACATCATGGGTATTCAATGAATATTTAAATAAATAGATGAAATTAGATATAAGAAACTAGGTGCTTAAACAGGCAGGAGGTAATCTGGGAAAAGAGCAGTTAGTTTGGAATCAGAATTCTTGGTGTGTCATCCAGCATTATGTGAGTTTTAGGCTAAATACAGCCTTTCTGAGTCTCTATCTGCTCATTTAAGAAACAGAGACAATACTGCTCAGGGTTGTTGTGAATGTTAAAGGTACATGGTAAAAAAGAAAGTATTTGTGTTTTGTAAACATTTGAATTGATAAGAGGACAGTGTGAGACAAAAATAAAATCCTGGGTGGGCACGGTGGCTCACCCCTGTAATCTCAGCACTTTGGGAGGCTGAGATGGGAGGATCACGAGGTCAGGAGTGCGAGACCAGCCTGGCCAATATGGTGAAACCACGTCTCTGCTAAAAATACAAAAATTAGCTGGGCGTGGTGGCACGTGCCTGTAGTCCCAGCTACGCCGGAGGCTGAGGCAGAAGAATCGCTCGAACCTGGGAGATGGAGTTTGCAGTGAGCTGAGATCACGCCACTGCACTCCAGCCTAGGCAACTGAGTGAGACTCCATCTCAAAATAAAATAAAATAGAATAGAATAAAATAAAATCCTTTCCACATATATGCGGAAATTTTATGTATGATAAAAGGGGCCTATTAGTCTTTGGGAAAGGAATGGATGGATGATGAGAAAGTAGGCTCATTTGACAAAGAGAAACAAAATTAGATTCCTATTTTAACACGCAACAAAGATGAATTCCAAAATACCTATTGGGTACTATGCTTATTACCTGAGTGACGAAATAATCTGTACAGCAAACTCCTGTGACACACCATTTAACTACATAACAAACCTGCATACGTACCCCTGAAACTAAAGTAGAAGTTAAAACCATCAACCCCCCCAAAACAAAAATGAATTCCATCTGAATAAAAGGTATAAATGTGAAAGTCATCATGCTAATAGATATTATGAAATATAAATTCAAAACCTGTATAAAAACTGAAAAAATGTAAAACGTCACAATTAGAATAAGAAAATTTAAATAGAACAATGAATATTAAATAAACTAAAATGCTAATAAAATGTACTCCTTAGGGCCAGGTGCGGTGGCTCACACCTGTAATCCCAGCACTTTGGGAGGCCGAGGTGGGTGGATCACCTGAGGTCAGGAGTTTGAGACCAGCCTGGCCAATGTGGTGAAACCCTGTCTCTACTAAAAATACAAAAAGTTAGCCAGGTGTGATGGTGGGCACCTGTAATCCCAGCTACTTGGGAGGCTGAGGTAGGAAAATCACTTGAACCCAGAAGGCAGAAGTTGCAGTGAGCCTAGATCACGGCACTACACTCCAGCCTGGGCAACAAGAGCAAATCTCTATCTCAAAAAAAAAAAAAAAAAAAAAAAGGCCACAGAAATGTCCATCCAGCAGGTGGACAATTACCCTTTTGTCAGCCGTTCCTCTGTTGCTGACCATTAGATCCACATTTCTTTTCTGTCCGCCCTGGTCCCCTGGTGCCCCCTTTCCTGGCCCCTGTGACATATTGTCATGTAGCTCCAAGTATTTCCCCCCCTCATATCCCTCAAGTGCTCCATTTTCCAAATGCATTTGACTTCCTACTCTCTTAGCCCCAGCTCTCTGGTATTCTGTGTAGCTGACTTCCACAAGGGATCTGTTGGGAGCTTGTAACTGAACTGAAGTCATGCACATTGTCAATGGCTAGTAGACCTTTACCTGGTCCAGAGTTGTCTGCATTGTTTAAAGAAGACGTTTGTTAATCCAAATTAATCTTTGATTTGCATGGAGGCAGTAGGTCAAATCAAAAGGAAATTTTCCTCTCCCTAGCAAGCAAACTCAGAAACAAACAAACAAACGAAAACCAAGAAACAAAAGGAAAGGTTCCTGTTGGGATAGAGAAACAGTGGAGCAGGGCAGCCACCTTACACATAGGCTAGATCTGCTTGGGAATCTTTCTTCTAATCGAGGCCCCTAAAATATTCCTGATTTTCACAGTTGATTTCATTTCTTCCCTCCTGAACTTACAGAGCCTTTCAGTAAACACCAGTATTTGTCCCTCCCCGTGTATGCCCAGTGGTTTCCATGGCAGCAACGGTTGCCATAGAGAGGTGAAGAGAGGTGTCGGTGCCCTCTTTTGTAACTGTGGGTTATCTATAGATTGGGGGTGGCCTCTCCTAAAAAAGACTAATATGTAAATAAAAGGAATAAGAATCAAACAAATATAAATCAGGGCTCAAGTCATTTGTTTTCCTAAACCTTTGTGGTTATCCATACCATTTAACCTTGACTTTCCTTAAATCATACCGGTGCGTGTGTGTGTGCAGAGGGAAAGGGCTGCAAGAAGACTCTGGAAGCTAGGACAGGTCTCAGCAGGTGAGGGCTCAGGCCCAGAGGCCAGCTGGGGCAGCAGGGAGCAGAGTTATCTGGGCCATTTGCTAATTATCTCAGCCCAGACGAGTCTGCACGCTATGTGGTTTAATACCTTCACCAGAGGCAAATGGTTTTGGACTCACAAGAATTGCTCATGGCCAGAGGCAATGGACAGATGCCATATGAGAAAGGGCTGAGGCCAGGAACAGAGGCAGGGTTATCTCACTGGAATGGAGAAGCTAAAATGACATTATCTTTACTTCTGCCCTGGTTATTATCCCAAGGCAACTTCAGTGGGCTTGTTTTGAAGTCAAAGCCTCAACTATTTATTGTGAGGGAGATAATTCATTTTCATTTTCCTGCCAGAGATGTCAGTCTTACTATTCATCCTGTATCCTCTATTAGATACACAGAGCTTCTTCCTTCTGCTTAGGCTGCCCCAAATTCCATATAGGATTCTTTTTGAAGAATATATATCATCCAAAAAGAGGTCCTAGGAAATGTGGCTTCACAACCCTGGGGTTTGTTTCCCTGGCTGCTGTCTCTCTCTCTCTCTTTTTTAATTTTTTTTGGAGACACGGTATCACTGTGTGGCCCAGGCTGGAGTGTGGTGGCGCCATCACTGCTCACTGCAGCCTCGACCTCCTGGGCTCAAGCAGTCCTCCCACTTCAGCCTCCCAAATAGCTGGGACTACAGGTGTACTCCACTATGCCTGGCTACATTTTGAATTTTTTGTAGAGATGGGGTTTTGCCATGTTGCTCAGGTTGGTCTCAAACTCCTGGGCTCAAGCAATCCACCCAACTTGGCCTCCCAAAGTGCTGGGATTAGAGGCATGAGCCATCAGGCCTGGCCATGCTGCCTCTCTCTCCTTCAAGGTAGACTTCCTCTTTCCTTCCCCTTCTCCCTGCTTCTTTCTCCTTCTCCTCTCCTTCTCCTCTTCTCCTTCTTCTTCTCACAGCTTTTTATTGACTTATAACAGGCACACAATAAACTGCACACAGGTAAATCATATAATTTGACATTTTGGTACAGGAAATCATCATGAAACTGAAAGCATTACCACATCGAGATTGTGAACATACCACCACCAGAAGTTTTCTTGTGCCCCTTTGTAATTCTTCCCACTGCCCTCTCCCCAGGTTGTCCCTGATCTGCTTTTTGTCCTTGTAGATTAGTTGCATTTTCTAGAATTTTGTATAAGTGGAGTGTATCTACAGTATGTTCTCTTTTGTGTCTGCCTTCTTGTACTCAGCATAATTATTTTGAGATTCATCCACGTCTTTGCATGGATCAGTCATCTGTTCCATTTTATTGCTAAGCAGTATTCCACTGTATAGATAAATAACATTTTGTTTATCCGTTTACTTGTTGATGAACTTTAAGTTGTTTCCAGTTTTGAGTTATTAGAGTAATGCTACTATGAACATTTGCATATGAATCCTTGTATGGACATGAACTTTCATTTCTTTTGGGAGTAGGATAGCTGGATCATATGGAATGTATATGTTTAACTTTTAAATAAACTGCCAAACTGTTTTCCAAAGTGGTTGTACCATATTACATTGCCACCAACAA